AAGCCAGGTTTGTCTGGGCCAGTAGGCCAGGTCACAGTTGGGACTCCACTGAGACCACGGAAGCCACAGGTTTGCTCCTCATCCCCGGGCCAACTCGGCGGCCTCCAACCCTATACCCTACCCCCTGCTGCCTGTCCGTGCCTCGCTGGTGCAGACCTTCGTCGCCTCTCCTCGCCGAAGGTACCCGCAGACAGGGCCTAGTCGCTCTCCCCTCGCTTATCCACGGCATCCAGCCGATGGGCTTGGAGGTTTGGGGGCTGGCCAGTCCTCCACGCCTCAGGGAGGAAATGGCACCGTTAGAAAGACAAGATGGCCACACAAGCTCTAAGTGTTTGTCGGGCCTAAACCTGTATCCTCCCTCCAAGCACCAAACCTCCCGACCTCGACCGCACTCGACGCCCCGAGGCCCAGCACCGACGACAGTGCAGAGGAATTCCCGCAGGGTCAACAAGGGGTCACCGGAATCCCCACTCCCGCGCCCGGGCCTGCCCGTGTCGGAGCCACTGTCGCCGGCACTAGGACCGCCCGGGACGGGGGAGCCCACGATAAGTGCCGAAGAGCCTGGGCTCGGCCGCCCCTCCCCCACACCGCCCCGCCGGCACCCCAGAGCCAGCCGACCACCGCCCGAGAGTATGGGACGAGCGGCGCGTCCCCCGCAGCTCCTCGGGAGGGCCGGCCCACAACTTGTGCGGGGTACACCGGCGAGACACTCACCCGCCAAACAGCCCGAGAACAGGCGCCGACCGACCGCGCCGCGGACCCGCCCAGCGCTCGCGGTCCGCTCACAGCCCGCCCCAGCCCGCCCCGCCCCGCCCAGCGCGCAGGCGGATTGCGTCACCGCGTCACCCCGCCCCTTTGCCAACTGCTTCCTGGCTCAGTGCGACCTGGCCTTCTTCCCCTCCCCCATGCGGCCGGCTTCCGAGTGCGCAAGCCCAGAGTCGTCCGCGTTGTCCGCCTCTGCGCAAGCGCCGTGCTCCTCCCACGGCAGTTGGCCATATAGAGGCTGGGGGTGGGGGGGGAGGTCAAGCGTAGCCTCTTCTCCTTTACCAAGATGGCGGCTTGTCCCTGTTTCGCCACAGTTCCTACCTTATGAGCTCGGTTTTCTTATGCTTATAAGAGTGGAACAGGTAATGAGAATCTTCGCCTTGCGGTGGGTAACCGATGCTTAAGCATCTTTTATTCCCTTTCTAGATGGAGGCATCTTTGAAAAGTAAAGCGCCTCGTGTGATACAGAGCTTCCCCTCCTGCAGATAAGTCTCACAAACACTTAGCATGTGTCTGTCCAGAGTTTCCTGTTAAAACACACTTTCAGAGGCGTGTAGTGTATGAATAAGTGCCATTTTCATGGCACATATTTTTCATACAATATATTCTTACAGTAACGATACTGACATTATTAGGATATATCCCATTTGGAATATATTGTCAAATTATTGTGTTTTAAAGTTAAATAATTCTCTGATGCTTAGGCCGCCGCTCTGACATTGTTAGATACATTTGTTTCCATTTTCTAAGTAGACTTTTTATTGAGGTATAATAAACATGCACTTTTTAATGTATATAGCTCAGTGAATTTTCACTAACTGAACTCACTCATATAACCAGCATTGAGATAAAGAAGTGGAACGTTTTATTTTTAGAGTTTAGAGTCTGATTTTTTTTTTTTTCCTTTGAGACAGAGTTTTGTTCTTGTTGCCCAGGCTGGAGTGCAATGGCGCGATCTCGGCTCACCACAACCTCCGCCTCTTGGGTTCAAGCATTTCTCCTGCCTCAGCCTCCCGAGTAGCTGGGATTACAGGCATGTGCCGCCACGCCCGGCTAATTTTGTATTTTTAGTAGAGACGGGGTTCCTCCATGTTGGTCAGGCTGGTCTCGAACTCCCGACCTCAGGTAATCCACCCACCTTGGCCTTTCAAGGTGCTGGGATTACAGGCGTAAACCACTGTACCCGGCCTCTTCTGATGTTTATGGTTCTAAAACAGAGCTGTTACTCTTGTTCTGCTCAGATGAGCTTGATTTCCATCCCTGTCCCCTGTCCCTTCTTTCCTTACCCCAACATTTTCTTCTTGTTTCTTTCTGAAAATATAAACAGACATACACATTTCTATTTCTGACTCTTTCTTACAGAAAGGTAGCATACCCTGCACCTGCTGGCCTCCGTTGCTCTTTTCATTAACTGTGTACCCCGAAGACTATGCATAGTAGTGTATGGAGGCTTTCCTTCTACCTTTTATGCTATGTGTTGCTTCACTGCATGGACACAAAGTGGTTTCTTCAGCCCATCTGCATATTGAAGTTGTGTTACTTTCCAGATTTTTTTTTTTTAGCTTTTTATGTCTCGCTATCTCTGCTGTTGCCCTTCTGAAGTCCATTCATCCCACACGTGCAGTAGCTGGAGTTTCCTTTTTATCTAATACTTGAGTTTCCCACTGCCATACTCACCCCACGTTGATGCCTAATGTCTTCTTGAGGTTTCCTTTAGAGGGCACTCCTTACCTTTGGTGCCAGCCATTCTGCTATTCTGATCCTACTTCCCCTCATTACTGATCTTCCTTCTCTGCCATCCTGACCCCTTCCTGTCCTTGGATGCCTTTGGAGTTGCAGAGAAGCTGTCTTTATCTTCCTGGTGTGATACTTGTTTTCTAATAGTAGGAAATAGTGTTTTCTTGTTCTGCCCAGTTTTCTCTCTTTATAGATGAGACATCTAAGTTCCTGCTCCCTGGATGTATGTCAGTTTTTCTCTTACATGGTAATGTTCTGATCTGAGTCCGGTATCTCCATTGTCTAACTTTGCATAGAGGAACATACCTGTGCTTTGGTGGGGACGTTGTGCTTGTATTCGTGCAGTTTAATGTTGAATTAGCTCTTTGTGGAGACAGTTATATAAGTAAGCGTTTCTAGGGAGTCTTTATATCCAAAAGTGAGGCTTAATCTCTGAAGAGTAGACTGATAGGAAGAGAGTACCTGGAGAGATGATGCAGTCCCACCTTCTCATGAGACAAAGGAGGAAGCAGGCCAAGTGAAGAGGGTGATGTGCCAAGCAGTGTCAGCAGCAGATCGCACATTGGAGTGCCACATGCTCTCCACCCTTGAGAGGAGAAAACCTGAAGACTTGGGTTTTCCTGATGTGTGTTTTCTTGTTTGTAGAAAAGTATTGTTTCTATTTGGATAGGACTGAGCCCAAGATTAATCTTTCAGATTCTTAAGTATTTTCCACCCATGGCGTTAGCTAGCTTTGTATCCATAACAGAGTTCTTTATAAACATGAGCTAAGCTAATTCTAGCTCATAGAACTTTCCTATGTAAATTGTAGGAAGGAAAAAATCATCAAGTGTAAATTGTTGCCCTGGGTCAAACTTCAAATTATTTTGTTTCTTGTAGTTTAATGAGATTTATAGTGAGGAGATGGAAGGGATTTTTAAATTGCAGGACTAAAGGGGAATGGCCCTTCCTACAGCCATTCTGTTCCCATCCCCTTCCCAGGAACACCATTACAGTTGGGGTGGGGGCCTGCGTGGGCTTCAAGCCCTGGTGAGGAGTATGTGTGTGTGCAGGAGCTGCCATGAAACACCTTTCAGCGGCTCAGGGTGGCAGACTAGTGTTACCATGGCAGTTAGAGACATCAGTAAACCCATGGGTCATACGGATGCATTTCCACCTAGAAGCAGTGGTTTGTTTCTTCAGTGAGTCAAAGAAACTTAAGATGGAGGAGACCCTAAGGAGTCATGTAAGTTAAATGATCACCCAGTGGAGAGTACACTTCACAGTGGGAATAAGCTCTGCCCATTTTTTTTCCTAGGTGCTAATTCAGGAAAGCATGCTCACTCTTAGTGATCCTTTTCTTCATGTTGAGATGAAATGTGTCTTCAGAATTGTTCTTAGTTGTGCAGGCAACTGGACAGAACTCAGTCCCCCTTTAAATGCTCTCCACATGGTAAAGACAGCTCTTATGTATCTTGTTCTCAGTTTCCAAGGCTTGAATAGGTTCATGTAAAGTCATCACCACTTCCTCAAAAGGAAATTAACAAAAAAAAATTTTAATTCAGACGTCTTGCAGATAACGTGGCAATTGTAATGAGAATAGCACAGCAGAGAAAATAAATTTTGTGACTCTGTTTTTCACTGATTTGTAGTACCTGGTGATACTTAAGTGTCCTCTTTTCCCTCTCCAGGTGGAGGTATTTTTGTTGAAAAGTAAAGAGCCTCATATAATACAGAGCTTTCCCCTTCTGCTGATAACTCTCACAAACACTTAGCATATGTCCATCCATAGTTTCCTATTAAAACACACTTTGGGGGTATGTGGTGTAGGAATATGTGCCATTTTTCATGGTCTTCCCTCCCGTCTTCACATTCTACAGCTTCACAGCAGAATTGTCTTTTCAAGTCCATCTTTTACCCAGCTGTTCATGTTGATGCTTGTTGAGGACTGGGCTCTGGACTTCCTGTCCTTTTGCTATTCTCAATGACTTGAGTTTCCTTCTAGAGAGGTCTTATGCATGTACAAACATGTATATCTTTTAACACGACTGGTTACATATCAACGTAACACATAGCTGCAGGCCAGGCGCAGTGGCTCACACCTGTAATCCCAGCACTTTGGGAGGCCAAGGCAGGCAGATCACTGAGGCCAGGAGTTCAACACCAACCTGGCCAATGTGGTAAAATCCTGTCTCTACAAAAAAATATACAAAAATTAGCCAGGCATAGTGGCGCACACCTGTAGTCCAGCTACTTGGGAGGCTGAGGTGGGAGAATCGCTTGAACCTGGGAGGCAGAGGTTGCAGTGAGCTGCGATTGTGCTGCTGCACTCCAGCCTGGGCAACAGAGTAAGACCCTGTCTCAGAAAAAAAAAAAAAAAAGAAAGAAAGAAATAGGCCGGGCGCGGTGGCTTATGCCTGTAATTCCAGCACTTTGGGAGACAGGCGGGTGGATCACGGTGTCAGAAGTTTGAGACCAGCCTGGCCAACAATGTGAAACCCTGTGTCTACTAAGAATACAAAAATCAGCCAGGTGTGGTGGCGCACGCCTGTAGTCCCAGCTACTCGGGAGGCTGAGGCAAGAGAATCGCTTGAACCCAGGAGGCGGAGGTTTCGGTGAGCCAAGATCACGCCACTGCACTCCAGCCTGGGCAGTAGAGTGAGACTCTGTCTCAAAACAACAACAACAAACTGCCTCTTCTTGTTCACTGACACTGGGTGTATGGTTAAAGCCCCCTTAACTGACCTGTTTTGAGGCACAGAGGTTTATTTAATCACCAGTCATTTGATACAGGGTGAAGACCTATTTGAAATGGGACTGGCTGGATTCTACATGTTTTCTTTTTTTTTTTTTTTGGAAACAGGGTCTTGCTGTGTTGTCCAGGCTGGAGTGCAGTGGTGCCATCATGGCTCACTGCTCAACCCCTGGGGCTCAGGTGATCCTCCCACCTCAGCTTCCACACTGAGTAACTGGCACTACAGGTGCATACTACCATGCCTGGCTAATTTTTATTTTTATTTTTATTTTTTATTTTTTGGTAGAGACAGGGTTTCACCATTGTAAACCCAGGAAATCTGACAAGTCTCAGTTAATTTAGAAAGCTTACTTTGCCAAGGGTGAGGACGCGCACCCGTGACCCAGCCTCAGGAGGTCCTGATGACGTGTGCCCAAGGTGGGCAGAGCACAGTCTGGCTTTATACATTGTAGGGAGACATGAGACATCAGTCAGCATATACAGGACGAACATTGGTTCGGTCTGGAGAGGCAGGATGGCTCGAAGCAAAGGCAGGAAGACTCCAAGTGGGGAGGGGACTTCCAAGTCACAGGCAGGTAAGAGACAAATGGTTGCATTCTTTGGAGTTTCTGATGAGCCTCTCCAAAGGAGGCAGTCAGATACGCATTTATCTCAGTGAACAGAGGGGAGACTTTGAAGAGAATGGGAAGCACGTTGGCCCTAAGCAGTTCCCAGCTAGACTTTTCCTTTTAACTTAGTGATTTGGGGGCCCCAAGATTTATTTTCCTTTCAGACTATGTTGCCTGTGTTGGTTTTGAACTCCTGGGCTCAAGCGATCTACCCACCTCAACCTCCCAAAGTGCTGGGATTACAGGCATGAGCCACCATGCCTGGCCACATACTCTCTTCTTATGTAAATGAAATTGATAATATGTCGTCTAGGATTTTCAGCATTCATTTAAGTGGAACAAAAATTTAAGAAACTCATAATCAGTGTAGATTCTCTGAGATTTTAAAGGTTTTCCTCCATTTGACTTTTTCTTTTAAACAAACAGGTCTTGCTCTTTTTCCCAGGCTGGAGTGCTGTGGCACGATTGTAACTCACTGCAGCTTCAAATTGGGTTCAAATGATCCTTCTGCCTCAGTCTCCTGAGTAACTAGGATTACAGGCACAGGCTAATTGTTTTTATTTTTTATTTTTTTAAGAAATGAGGTCTCACTTTGTTGCCCAGGCTGGTCTCAAACTTTTGGCCTCAAGTGATCCTTCTGCCTTGGCCTCCCAAAGTGCTAGGATTATAGGCATGAGTCACCATGTCCAGCCATAATTTTTTTAAGGCAACTTGTTTTTCTTGAAATTTCAGTGTGGTAAATTTAATATCCATAGATAAATTTCTCTTCACTCCTTCATTATTTTGAATTATTTCTAAATGTAGTTACATTAACTAGTGAAACTGGCATAAACAGGTTTGAGAGCAAGTAAAACTGAGTCTTACTAAGCACACATCATCACTGGTGGGGATCGGTGTTCAGGGCACACTAGAAGGCACTCTGCTCATGACATCAATTAATATTTTACTGTGGGGGTGGAGACTTGGTCATTCATCAGGTCGTTTATGGAGGTCAGTGATAGTGCTTTGTGTTCTGCCACCCTTTGTTTACCCAGTCCCGGACTGAACCAATGCAAATGTTTAATCTTCTGACTCTACAAAAATGCTACAGTGCACATCAGGCACACTGCAGAGACACTGCAGGTTTGTGATACCACCACAAGAAAGCCTGACATCCCAATAAAGCACATCACATGAGTTTTACGTTTCCCAGTGCATATAAAAGCTGTAACATGTTTAGAAAAACAATGGTATATACTTTAATTTAAAATAATGGTTAAGGCTGGGCGCAGTGGCTCAGGCCTGTAATCCAGCACATTGGGAGGCCAAGGTGGGTGGATCACCTGAGGTCAGGAGTTCGAGACCAGCCTGGCCAACATGGTGAAACCCCGCCTCTACTAAAAGTACGAAAATTAGCTGGGTGTGGCGGAGCACACCTGTAATCCCAGCTACTTGGGAGGCTGAGGCGGGAGAGTCACTTGAACCCGGGAGGTGGAGGTTGCAGTAAGCCAAGATCAAGACTGTGCCACTGCACTCCAGTCTGGGCAACTGAGTGAGACTCCATCTCAAAAAATAATAATAAAATATTGGTTAAAAAATGCTCATGATCATTGAGCCTTCAGCAAGTCTTAATCTTTTTGCTGCTGGAAGGTCTCGCTTTGATGTTGATGGCTGCTGACTGATCAGAGCAGAGGTTGCTACATGTTGGGGTGACTGGCAATTTTGTAAAATCAGACAACAATGAAGTTTACTGCATTGATTGACTCTTCCACAAAAGATTTCTCTGTAGCACGTGATGTTGTTTGATTGCATTTTCCCACAATAGAACTACTTTCAGAATTGGACTCAATCCTCTCAAACACTGCCATTGCTTTATCAGCTAAGTTTATGTAATATTCTAAATCCTCTGTTGTCATTTCAACAATGTTCACAACATCTTCATTCAGCATCTACTTCCTGAGTAGATTCTATCTTAGGAAACCACTTTCTCTGCTCATCCATAAGAAGCAACTCCTCATCTGTTCACGTTTTATCATGAGATTGCAGCAATTCAGTCCCATCTTCAGGCTCCACTTTTAATTCTAGTTCTCTTGCTGTTTCTACCACACTTGCAGTTGCTTTCTCCACTGAAGTCTTGAACCCCTCAAAGTCATGGCATCCGGAATGGTGAATCCTTTACAGGAGGTTTTCAATGGACTTTGCCCAAATCCATGAGAGGAATAACTATCTATGGCAGCTGTAGCCTTAAAAATAATTTCTTAAGTATTAAGTCTTGAAAGTCGAAATTACTTCTTGATCCATGGGCTGCAGAATGGCTGTTAGCAGGCATGAAAACAACATTCATCTCCTTGTACATCTCCATCAGAGCTCTTGGGTGACCAGATGCTTTGCCAATCAGCAGTAATGTTTTGAAAGGAATCTTTTTTTTTTTTCTGGGCAGTAGATCTTAACGGTGAGCTTAAAATACTCAGTAAATCGTTTTAAACAGATGTGCTGTCATCCAGGCTTTGTTTCATTCATACAGCACAGGCAGAGTATATTTAGTGTAATTCTTCAGACCCCTAGGATTTTCAGAATGGTAAATGAGCATTGGCTTTAACATAAAGTCACTGGCTGCACTAGCCCCTAACAAGAGAGTCAGCCTTTTGAAGCTTTGAAGGCTTCTCTTAGAAGCGATCTAGCTATTGGCTGGGCGCAGTAGCTCACGCCTGTAATCCCAGCACTTCGGGAGGCTGAGGTGGGCGGATCACGAGGTCAGGAGATCGAGACCATCCTGGCTAACACGGTGAAACCCCATCTCTACTAAAAATACAAAAAATTAGCCGGGCGTGGTGGTGGGCGCCTGTAGTCCCAGCTACTCGGGAGGCTGAGGCAGGAGAATGGTGTGAACCTGGGAGGCAGAGGTTACACTGAGCAGAGATCATGCCACTGCACTCCAGCCTGGGCCATAGAGCGAGACTCTGTCTCAAGAAAAAAAAAAAAAAAGAAGCCATCTAGCTATCAAAGTCCTTAGATGGCATCTTCTTGCACTATGAGGCTGTCTCATTTACACTGAAAATCTGTTTAGTGCAGCTACTTTCATCAGTGACCTTAGCTAAATCTTCATAACTCACTGCAGCTTCTACATCAGCACTTGCTGCTTCACCGTGCACTTTCATGTTAGAGAGATCTTAAACTTCAAGAACCAACCTCTGCTAGCTTGAGACATTTTTTCCTGCAGCTTCCTCACCTCTCTCAGCCTTCATGGAATTAAAGAGAGTTAGGGCCTTGCTCTGGATTAGGCTTTGGTTTAAGGGAATTTTGAGACTGGTTTAATCTTCTAGCCAGACCACTCAAACTTTCTCCTTATCAGCGATAAGGCTGTTTCGCTCTCTTACCATTTATGTGTTCACTGGAGTAGCACTTTTCCTTCAGCCTTTTTTCTTTGCATTCACAGCTTGGCTATTTGGTGCAAGAGGCCTAGCTTTTGGCGTGTCTTAGCTTTTAACAACTCTTCTTCACGTGCCTTCTTAATCATTTCTAGCTTTTGATTTAATATGAGAGACGTGCAGCTCTTCCTTTCACTTGAACACTTAGAAGCAATTGTTGGGTTATTAATTGGTTTCCCCTCAATATTGTGTCTAGGGATCGGGCGGCATGAGGAGAGGGAGAGAGATGGGAGTGGCCAGTTGGAGCAGTCAGAACACACACAGCATTGATTGATTAAGTTCTCTGCCTTGTATGAGCGTGGTTTGTGGCACTCCAAAACAATTACAGTAGTAACATCAAGGATTACAGATCACCATAACAGATACAATGACAATGAAAACGTTTGAAATATTGCTAGAATTACCAAAATGTGCTGTTGGAAAAGAGGCATGGAAAGACCTGCAGAGTTGCCAAAACCTTCAGCCTATAATAAACACAATGTCTAAAAAACCCAAGTAAGAGAAGCACTGTAAGCTGAAGTGTGCCTCTATCTTTGGGCACATGTGTGAGAAATTCTTAGAAGTAGGAAGTGTTAGATCAAAGAATATTGATGTTTTAAATCTCAGTCCACAATCAAATATGTACGCTCTCCAAAGAGACCACACCAATTATTCCTCCAGCCACACCTGTTTTCCCACACTTTTTTTTGAGTCTTCAGATTTTATTTTTGCCAAACTGAGGTGAAATGTAGAATCTTATTCTACTTTTCACTTGCATTTTAAAATACAAATTGAATAAATGTTTCCTGCATTTCCATGAAAGGCCTGCTTGTATCTTTTGCCCATTTTTTAAAAATGGGTTATTAAAGAGTCCTTTAGGAAATACTGTAAACGTAACGTGCTCCTCTTTTCCCCAGAAATGTTTGAGCCTGCCACGTGTGCCATGTTTGTGTTTGTGGTAGAGGAGATGCTTTCATGATTGAGAAGAAGACGCATTTTATACTCTTTTCCCCTAATGTAAATTTATTCATTAAACACAAAAGATTTGTAATAAAATATTTTTTCCTTAAGATTGTTATATAAAGTTTACTAATGAGAAAAACTCCCTTGTCAGTTTATAGTTTAGCTTTGGTTTGAAAATACAGACACTGTAGCACTGCTGTCCAATATGAGCCACATATATTTAAAATTTTCCAACATCTGCCTTAAAAATATAAAAATAAACAAGTGAAGTTAATTTTAATAATATTGTTTCACCCAATGTAAGATACTACCATTTTACATGTAATCCATCCTAAAACTAATAATAAAATGTTTTAGATAGTATTTCTTGTACTAAATCTTCAAAATCTGATGTATATTTTAGACTTACAGCACATATCATTTTAAACTAGCCACGTGTGAAGGCTGTAGTGACATGTGGCCAGTAGATGTTGGCCAGCACAGCTCAAAAGAGTAGTCTATTTCTATGAAAATCCATCAATTTATTCTTTTGGACCTAACATTTGTCCTATCCTCTTTTTTATTTTTTTGAGACAGGGTCTCACTTGGTCAGCCAGGCTGGAGTGCAGTGTCACGATCTCAACTCATTGCAACCCCCACCTCCTAGGCCCAAGCAATTCTCCCACCTCAGCCTCCCGAGTAGCTGGGATTACAGGCACGTGCCACCATGCCTGGCTTATTTATTTATTTATTTTTAAGACGGAGTTTCACTCCTGTTGCACAGGCTGGAGTGCAATGGCGCGATCTCGGCTCACTGCAACCTCTGCCTCCCGGGTTCAAGCGATTCTCCCACCTCAGCCTCCCGAGTAGCTGGGATTACAGGCATGCACCCCCAAGCCCGAGTAATTTTGTGTTTTAGTAGAGATGGGGTTTCTCCCTGTTGGTCAGGCTGATCTCGATCTCTCGACCTCAAGTGATCCGCCCACCTCGGCCTCCCAAAGTGCTGGGATTACAGGCGTGAGCCACCGCGCCCAGCCCCCCATCTTATTAAGAAAATAAATTGTATTTATCTGACACATGTTCTTTAATTAGGCTCTAAGTAAATATTATTCTTTACTCAGCTGTAGAAATATGTGCTGATTGTTTCTGTATTTGTAAAATTAATGTAGTGGCATACTCCACTAAATGTATTAATTTAGTGGAAAGTAGTGAGTTTAGTGGTTTAGTGGAATTAAATGTTAGCATTCCCAAACAGTGAGATACCTATTAAAGGGCAGGTTCTTTTAGATACCATTTTCCTTGATCTTTTTAACAACTTGCAGAAAAGGCCCCAAAACTTAGAAATGTGAATTATTAAAGTTGAGAGCTTAAACAACTAGCCAAGGTGACCCAAATTATATCTGAGCAAGATTCTGAAAGCAGGTATCCTGGCAACAAGTTTGGTGTTCTTTATACAATTTGTTCTCATTATAGGTGCCTATAATGACTCGGATAAAACACAAGTTACGTATTTTCACCTTACCTAGAAATACGTGAATCAAAGAAATAAGCCAGAGAACAGTGTCACTGGAGAATATACTAAGTTACCTTTTCTGTTACTTCCTGAAAAGTAGTGAAACTGACAGAATTAGTTAGTGGAGAAAGAACAAGGCAAATTTACAGGAAACCCTGGACTGCAAGGTCTTTGTTTCTGTCTCATCTGAACTTTCGTGAGACTTTATTTTAGGGCTGGGAGTTTAATGTAATAATATATACTGTAATATATATTAGCAGTAAATACATGTGAGCCAAAGAAAAGTTGTTCCTTATTAGAATATGCTACAAGTCAAATTAAACTGAGTATAAATAAGCTTAATTATAAAATTAGTTTGTGCTAATAAAAATGTAATATGAGCCACATATAATTTTAAATTTTCAGCTTTCAAATGGGATGGAAACATTTCTTTGACCTGACTTTGACCACCACACTCAGTATGGGAGTGCAAATTGTGCTAAACTTAGCTCCCATCCCATGGTGCCAATAACTTCCTATAAGACTGCACTGCTGCCAAGGAAGTGGTGGGCGCCTGTCCTCCACATCTCTGCTCCCACAGCCTTGGAGATGACCCCTGGTCCGCTGCTCCTCCTAACCCCTTCAGCATGGCTCCACTGCAGCGGGTTCCTGTCAGGTGATAAGTTAAAGCAAAGAGAGGAGTAGGCTGCATAAATTGTATACCTCTGTTTATCCATGTTATCCACTGACAATTAGGTTCTTAAAAATTTGTTGACTATTACTAGCAGTGCAGTGAGATGAGCATTCTTGTACATATTTCCTTTTGCCCAGGAAAGCTTTTTCCTGAAGTACGTCTCCAGAAGTGGGATCGTTCGCTCGTGGAGTATTTGCTTCTTAAGCCTTAATAGGCCTTGCAAATGGTGTCAAATAAGGACCTAGTTTTTCCCTCCTACTGTAGATAACCAGTTTTCCCAGAGCCATTGATTGCATCATCCATCTCCCTGCTGATCCACACGACCACATCTGAGGCAGGCAATGTCAGTGTCTGTGGTGTCTGCGTTGGGCCCACTCTGCTGCTCCCTTGTTCTCTGTGTCTGTCCCCGGCACTAGCACCACAGCCTGAATTACTGACACTGGAGAGAGCAAGCCCTCCTCCACGTTGTTTTCTTCAGAGTTATATTAGCTGTTCTTGGTCCTTGATCTTTTGTATAAATTTTGTTGTGTAAATATGATTGTATTTGTAACTATTCTAAAAATGGTGTATATAAATAATTTTTTTTACAATTCAGTGTTTGCAATGCAACATTATAAAAATTACATATAGAAAACTTGTATAAATAAAAATTGTATAAAATCTGGTTGTAAAATTCCATACACACACATACCTTTTGGGATTTAAGTTACATTTGCATTGAATTTCTAGTCTAATTAGGGGAGAATTACTATCCATGATTAAGTCTTTCTTTAGATGACCATGGCCTGTCTCCATTTATTAAGGTCATTTCTGTATTTTGACAAAGGTTTTTATAAGTTCTATAAATCACATTTTTTTTCTTAATTAGATTTTAAAAAATTTTTTTAGAGGGGTGGAGAGGGGACAGAGTCTCACGCTGTTGCTCACGCGGCAGTGCAGTGGCGTGATCTTGGTTCACTGCAGCATCCGCCTCCTGGGTTCAAGCGATTCTCGTGTCTCAGCCCCCCAAGTAGCTGGGACTACAGGCATGCATCACCACACCCGGCTTAGATTTATTTTTAATAGTTTGTTGCTGGTGTTTTGGAAACATAATTGATTGTGTGTATTGGTTTTATTTCCAGAAAACTTACTGAACTTTTTAATTAGTTCTAATAGTGTGTCCATACATCCTCCTGGATTTTCTTCCAGCACAGTTATATTGTCTGTGAATACTGGCAGTTTTGGTTCATTTTCAATTCTGGTAACTTTCTTTTCTTGCCATACTGCCCTGGCTTATATTCCTAGTTGCTATTAGGAATGGGTTAATTAGTTGAGATTCTTCATTTGAATTTTTTTTTTTTTGGAGATGGAGTCTTGCTCTGTTGCCCAGGCTGGAGTGCAGTGGCACCATCTTGTTTCACTGCAACCTCCACCTCCCGGGTTCAAGCAATCCTCCTGCCTCAGCCTCCCAAGTAGCTGGGAGTACAGGCATGTGCCACCATGCCCGGCTAATGTTTGTATGTTTAGTAGAGACGGAGTTTCGCCATATTGGCCAGGCTGGTCTCGAACTCTTGACCTCAGGTATCTGCCTGCCTCAGCCTCCCAAAGTGCTGGGATTACAGGCACGAGCCACCGTGCCCAGCCTATTTGAATCTTTTGAAATGATCAAATTATCTTTGCCCCTCATGCTGTTAATGTGGCGAGTAACTTTACTCTGTTTTTCTAATATTGTACCCCCCCACATTACTGGATTAAACTTCATCGTGATAATATTTGTTTTTCTATTTCTGGGTCAGTTTGCAAGATTGTTTCAGGCTTTGGCTTTTAAATACCTAGGTGAGATTCACCTACTCCTTTGTCTGTGATGAGTCCAAGCCCCCTAGCTTTGTGTGGGAGATAATCTCTGAAAGCTTCCTTACAAAAGCATTTGGAGACCCGCCTTTTTGTTGTATTATTTTGTTGTTGTTGTTTTTTGGTTTTTTTTGAGATGGAGTTTCACTTTTGTTTCCCAGACTGGAGTGCAATGGCGTGGTCTCGGCCCACGGCAACCTCCACCTCCCAGGTACAAGCGATTCTCCTGCCTCGGCCTCCTGAGTAGCTGGGATTACAGGCATGCACCACCACGCCCAACTAATTTTGCATTTTTAGTAGAGATAGGGTTTCATCATGTTGGTCAGGCTGGTCTCGAACTCCCAACCTCAGGTGATCCGCCCGCCTCGGCCTCCCAAAGTGCTGGGATTATAGGCGTGAGCCACCTCGCCCGGCCTTGTTGTAAGTTTTATATTTGTTTCTTTGAAGATTGGGGAAGGTTGGTTATTGAAACTATATTTCTAACTCAGTTTGGGTAACTTATTTTTCTAGAATTTGCCCATTTCATCTGTTTTCGAGTTTTTGACACTACTCTTCTCAATAGAATTCTTACATGATTTTTCAAAGTCTCCATTTTAGCTGTAGTTTTTGACCCCCTTTTAATTCTTAATATTGCCTACTTATACTGTCCTTTTTTCAGGAATCATTTTTGCCAGAGATTGAACTTGTCTTTTAAAAAATTTGGATGTAGGTTTTGTTTATCCTTTGTGGTATATGTCTTTTAGTTCATTAATATCTTATCTTTATTTCCTTCTACCTTTCTTTTGTTTATTCTGGTGTTTTTTGTTCTAGTTTCAGTAGTGGATGATTAGCTTATTTTATTTTTTTCCTCTTCACTAATAGGATGGCTTAAAGTTACAAGGCTTTAAGCAACAATCTTGTTTCATTCCACAAGGTGGGATATATAATTGCTTAATGGCTTAGTTTTAAATGTTTTCAGATTTCTTCCTTGTTCCATGAGTTACTTAGAAGCAAGTTTTAAAACTTATATAGTCTTTAAATTTTTAAGTTGAGTTCTAATTGAGTGGTGGTCTGAGAATGTTACTATGATTTAATTCTTTACTATTTGTTTAATTTTTTTTTTTTTTTTAGCTCCTGGCCAGGTTTTATGGTTTTTTAAAAAGGTGTCACTTTTAATCATGTGTTCAATAAAGTAGATTTATTAATTGTGTTTGCATCCTCTATACATTTTCCAATCCCATAACCTGTGTTACCAAGAGAGTTGGGTCAGTCTCACCCTTTAACCTTGGATATATCAATTTCTCCTAGTAACCTTCAGTTTTTACTTTATATGTTTTGCAGCTATGTTATTAGATACATGTAATCAGAGTTACTGAATTTTTAAGTTCTTGACCTTCTCTGTTCTTAATAATGATTTTTATCCTACAGTCTGTGTTATCTGAAAATAATATAACCAACTTTCATATGGTTAGTATTTGCTCGGAGTACTTCTTCCATCTCTTTATTTCAGCCTATATGTCTGTATGGTTTAGGACTGTTGAATGGCCTATAGCTGCTGTTAGAGTTGGTCAGTTTAGTCTGTTAACACGTATTTAGATTACTGATGGGTTTGAATTCATTCCTCTCATCAGTTTTGTGTTTTATTTACCTTGCTTTTTCATTGCTTCTTTTACTTTTCTTGCCTCCTATTCTTTTTTCTTGTTTTCTCTCTTTTCTTTAACAATTATTAATACAGTATAATGTAACCAGTAATAATGTACATCGTAATGAATACCGCTGAACCTACCACCTAATCCAAGATCTAGAACATTGCCAATAACTTCCATTTGAGTAAGAGTTTAGTTTGAATGTTAAAAACTCTTTGTTTTTCCTAGATTGTCTTTAAATTTTTAACATTCATTCTCAACAAGGGCTAAAATTAGTATCTCTAGCCTCTCCCCAAATAATAAGAATCTTGAAACCTTGCAACTTCATATCCCCCTTCCACCTTATATATTATTGCTGCCTAAGCATTTTAATTCTGTCTTTTATTTTATTTTGTACTTGCATATTCTGCTTACGTACCTATCTATAATTTAATTCCCTTCAAATTTTATTGTTGATATTAGTATAGGGTCACCACTTGTTTCACTTTATCTAGGTTGCTGGTTTATCAGTATTCCTTCTTTCTGGTCTCTCTGGCTTTCATTTTCTTGCTGAAATATGTCCTTTAGTAGGTCTGTCAGCAGGGATCTATTGGTAGTAGTTGCTTTATCTTTGAATATGTCTATTCTCATTCTTAAATGAAAAAGAATTCTTAAATCCAAATTGACAGTTATTTCTTTCGCCATAATTTATATATAGCCATTATCCTCTGGTATGTATTGTTTTAAGTGGTCTGCCTTTGGTCTCATAGTATTCTTTATGAGTAACCTGTCTTTTCTCTCTAGTTGCTTTTAAGGTCCTGCTCTTGTCTTTGGTGCTCTGAGGTTACTCTGTAGTGTGTTTTGATTTGGATTAGTTTAAATTATCCTGCTAGACACCTTCTCTGTCTTTTTTGGGATGAGGGAAGAATGTTGTATCATTAAATCTTAGAATTTTCTCAGCTATTTTAAAAAATGTTTCTTCTCTGTTCTTTGGATTTTTTCTTTTCTCTTTTTGTTTTGGAACTCCAGTTATAGACATATGTTAGAGTTTCTCATTCCATGGTTCTTAGCTCTTTCATTCGTTCCATCTCTCGATTTTTTTTCTAAAATGTCACCTTTATGTCTCTTATGCTTTTTTATTGTCTCAATCTTAGTTCTGTCTCCCGAAGTTCTTGAGTCTAATCCTACTTCTAATCCATCCTTCCTTCTTTTTGAGCTTTGGGCTTTTAGCCTCTCTACCATTTGTGCTGATCTGTGGGTATCCTTTTTAGCCTGGTATGAGGTTTATTCTTTCCTGAGGCGGGGTGGGGGGGAATTGCTTTCTGTTTTGTTAATATCTCAGTTTGGGCTAGGGGTTCCTGGACAAATGGGCTTGGTTGTAGAGTACTAGTCCATTGTCCCTACAGCTCAAGAGATGCTTCTGTCTGCCAGCTCAGGATAGTCAGAGAAGGCATCCTGTAGTCCCCTCTACACTAGTGGGCTTTTCTTCTTCTTTTTTTGATCTACCTATCTTCTGGTAAGTGTAGCCCTTTTGGGGATCATGACTTTATGGAATAGGAGGGTATCTCTTCTCACCTCCTACCTTGAGCAGACCCAAACTTCTCCCCCGTCCCTTTGAGGGCTGAAAACTCAAATGTCACAGACAGACGTTCACACTTCATTTGGTCTGAATATTGCTAGCCATGGAATTTCTAAAATTTGCTTCTACGAACTATTTATTAGTTTCAGTGTGCTAAGCCTGCTGGGAGGAAATGCTGGTTGTGAGCATCAGCACAGAAGCATTCTGGACGGTTATTAGCACAAAGTTAGCATATGATTTTGTAATCTCTTCTGCTAACAGTGTTTTTTAAACTAACTCTTTACGGTGTCCTGTGTACTAGGTACTGTGCCTGTGCTGACTTCCTAGCTTTATTGGAAGTTCCTTGACAGCGGACCGAATCCCTACCCGTTACTCTTTCTCCATCTCCCTCTGCAGTGCTGAGCCCTCAAAAACAAAACAGCAACAAAAAACACACTTGCACTAGTTGCTGATTGGTTAATCCCCACGGAAAGGTTACCAACAAACCACAGCAGTGACACAGAAGGGAATGCCTATTTCCACATCTAGGGAGGCCCACCTGCCCAGTTCCGTGCTGCTGACTTAGAGCACGGCTTTGCTGATGATATCCTTGGCTCCTTCTCTGCGTCAAGCCGCAGGTGTTCTCTGCCTTCTGTGATTCTGCTCCCCTCCCTAGGTGGTGTCATGAAGTGCATGGTATTTCTGCTGGCTCCTAGGCTTTTCCCCTGACCTTGCACATACAGTTGCCTGCTCCACTTCCCCACCTGCCCAGTCAGGGCATCACACCCCCTTATCCATCCAGTCTTCCTTGAATTTTACCCACCTCAGTGAGGGCAGCTCTTCCCAGTCACTCAGGCCAAGAACCTGTGTCTTTCTTAACTTCTTTTACACCCCTCTTCTGGTCAATAAGGAACTTCTTGGTGCTTCTTTCTGAATATATACCAAATCTGGCCATTTATTTCCTCCATTATGCCCACCATAATGCAAGCCATTGTCATCTTTAGACTGAACTATAGTAGGCCTCCCCTGCCCTCCCCTCCCCTGCCACTTAGTGTCAGTGTTCCACGAAAAAAAAAAAAACACGTCTGATCCTGCCTTCTGCTGCTTGCAGCCCCCACCCAGCTCCCACCATCCTCAACAGCACCCGTGGCCTGGCTGCAGGCTGTGCGGACCTGACCCCATTCCCTGGGTAAGGCTGGGTGTGCCCCTACCTCTTCCCCTGTGTGGGACGGTCTTGTCCCCAGATACCTGTAGTTGATCCTGTGCCCTATGCAGGATTCTGTTGACCTGCGACTTTGCCAGAGGTTCAGACTGACATCTCTACAGATTGCTCGACTCCCTTTATACCCTTAAAAGAAACAGTGGCAGTTATCACTTAGTAAACACAATGGATGCAGAAGTGACAAGTCCTTCCCGGAGGGTGGAGACCCCGAGAGTAGGGATTCCGTTCCGCCCAGTCCTGCGTATCCACCGTGGGCTCAGAGGCCACACACCGGTTCTTTTGCGTGTATACATCTATGTAGAGATGGAGCCATAAGTAATACACGCTTTAAAGGAAGGGGATTTTACATTTTGGGGGGGAGATTAAGTTGATTGCCAAGGAATCGGGTGGGGATAGTTTATAAAAGTGAGGGACATAAGGAATAGGCACGCAGGAATGAGGGAATGAAAGCCCTGGAGCCGCCTGGGAGCCTCACTGCGCTGTAGGACCTCGTGCCAGTGTGGCCATCCGTTTACGATGTGGTGGGCATCCTTTGAGGTTTTTCTTCTGATTTTGGGGAGGTGGGCGGTACTGGTGACATCTGCTTCCAGAGCAGCCGTCCTTCCTGCTCCCTTTCTGGTCTTCGGTTGTTTCCACTCGGGTTCTTGCGGGGCGCGCTCCCTCTGCTTTCTGGAGGTGATTAATTTCCCAACTCCTCGGCACCGCCTTCCCCACCCGAAAAAAGGATGCAGAACCACGCCTGCAGTTGGGTGGGCCTCCCGGGTGCTGGGCGGCCCGGGGCGGCGGGGACCCCAGCGGCGGGGCGGGCGGGCGCTGACGTGTCCAGGCGGGATTGGGCCGCCGCCCTATATAGCAGCCGGGGCCCGGGCGCCGCGCCTCGGAGCGTCCCGGCTTCTCCCGCGCGGGGGGCGAGTAAGCCAGCGGCAGGACCAGCGGGCGGGGGCCCACGAGTGAGCGCGCAACACGGGGCTGGGAGGCCTGGTCCTGTTACTGTCATTGCTTTTCCCATTTTAGACACATGCCTCACTCCTGTCAGCAGTTCCACCTTTTCATGGTTGAGGAGCACATGTGGTCGCCAGCCTCCCATCTCCAGAGTCCCCTAAGGCAAGGTGACTCACCCTCCTACTTCACAGAGTTCTTGGTCCTCCCCAGACAGCCTTTGAAGGTTCCTTTCAATCCTGCGATTTCATGACCTGGTTTCTAGATCCCCAGTGGATTAGAAAGGACTGAAGGACTTTTACAGGCTAACAGCAAGAAGAACAAAGTAACTGCAAAATAGACGGAGAATTCTTGAAGACGGTAGCTCTTGGTCACCATAAGCGCTGCAGAGACCCCGAGGTCCACATTCTGTTGTAGGTCAGAGCCCAGCACAACAACCCTTCTTCTGGTTCAGCCGCCCAGCGGTTATGTGGGGTACGGGAAAGATGATCCAGCCATGCAGGAGAGCACCAGTGGTTCTGTGAGGATTTTACTTCAAAATAGTTAAGTTTAGAAGTTTGGCACTTAAAAGATCTCTCTCCTCTCCCACTTCCCATCCCATACCAGCAAAAGCTGGCAGGCTGACAGAGGCGGCCTCAGGACGGACCTTCTGGCTACTGACCGTTTTGCTGGTAAGTTTGACCCTGTCTGAAGACTTCCTGTCTTTGACTTCTGATTTATTCTTCTTTGCTTTAGTGGTTTTCCCGGATTGTGTGTAGGTGTGAGATCAACCATGAGTTCCGTTGCAGTTTTGACCCAAGAGAGTTTTGCTGAACACCGAAGTGGGCTGGTTCCGCAACAAATCAAAGGTGACAGCCCTTTTATGTGCTCTTCCTGGTAATGCTTCCTTTTAATCTGTGTTGGCTGGTCCAGTTGCCACTCTAAATTCAGAAGAGGAGAGCGACCCTCCAACCTACAAGGATGCCTTCCCTCCACTTCCTGAGAAAGCTGCTTGCCTGGAAAGTGCCCAGGAACCCGCTGGAGCCTGGGGGAACAAGATCCGACCCATCAAGGCTTCTGTCATCACTCAGGTAGAAACACCATTCTTTCTTTTAAAAATTTTTAACCTTTCCTTTTTTGATCTTTTTTGAGCAGGTGTTCCATGTACCCCTGGAGGAGAGAAAATACAAGGATATGAACCAGTTTGGAGAAGGTGAACAAGCAAAAATCTGCCTTGAGATCATGCAGAGAACTGGTGCTCACTTGGAGCTGTCTTTGGCCAAAGACCAAGGCCTCTCCATCATGGTGTCAGGAAAGCTGGATGCTGTCATGAAAGCTCGGAAGGACATTGTTGCTAGACTGCAGACTCAGGTGGGTAGCCTGAGGCCTACTTCTCCCCAGTGTCTTGTTTTCTTTTATTCTCTTCTTGCTATAGGCCTCAGCAACTGTTGCCATTCCCAAAGAACACCATCGCTTTGTTATTGGCAAAAATGGAGAGAAACTGCAAGACTTGGAGCTAAAAACTGCAACCAAAATCCAGATCCCACGCCCAGATGACCCCAGCAATCAGATCAAGATCACTGGCACCAAAGAGGGCATCGAGAAAGCTCGCCATGAAGTCTTACTCATCTCTGCCGAGCAGGTGAGGCCTGTGTGAGTGCCTCGTGCCCCTGCCTGTTCTCATCAGATCATCCCTTCCTTTCCAGGACAAACGTGCTGTGGAGAGGCTAGAAGTAGAAAAGGCATTCCACCCCTTCATCGCTGGGCCGTATAATAGACTGGTTGGCGAGATCATGCAGGAGACAGGCACGCGCATCAACATCCCCCCACCCAGCGTGAACCGGACAGAGATTGTCTTCACTGGAGAGAAGGAACAGTTGGCTCAGGCTGTGGCTCGCATCAAGAAGATTTATGAGGAGAAGGTACACGATTTAGAGGAGGCAAATCCCCATGGCTTTGACTGCCCCTTATGGTGCTCTTATTTAGAAAAAGAAGACTACAACCATTGCAGTGGAAGTGAAGAAATCCCAACACAAGTATGTCATTGGGCCCAAGGGCAATTCATTGCAGGAGATCCTTGAGAGAACTGGAGTTTCCGTTGAGATCCCACCCTCAGACAGCATCTCTGAGACTGTAATACTTCGAGGCGAACCTGAAAAGTTAGGTCAGGCGTTGACTGAAGTCTATGCCAAGGTAACTGCCTCCGAGCATGAAGTGTGTCTCCTGCAAACCCATGGCTGTTCTCCCATTTTCTTAGGCCAATAGCTTCACCGTCTCCTCTGTCGCCGCCCCTTCCTGGCTTCACCGTTTCATCATTGGCAAGAAAGGGCAGAACCTGGCCAAAATCACTCAGCAGATGCCAAAGGTAAGGACACGTTTTTCACCTGTTGTATTGAATTTTAGCTATCTCTTTGGTTTTGGTGTGGTAGGTTCACATCGAGTTCACAGAGGGCGAAGACAAGATCACCCTGGAGGGCCCTACAGAGGATGTCAATGTGGCCCAGGAACAGATAGAAGGCATGGTCAAAGATTTGGTAAGGTACCCCTTGGAATGTTGTGTGTGCTGCGCATCCATGGACCTCTGTGCTCCTCCTGCAGATTAACCGGATGGACTATGTGGAGATCAACATCGACCACAAGTTCCACAGGCACCTCATTGGGAAGAGCGGTGCCAACAGTGAGTGAGGCTGTCTGTTGCGGTGGGGCCAGGTCCTAAATGTGTTTCCTTTTGTGTTCCTAAGTAAACAGAATCAAAGACCAGTACAAGGTGTCCGTGCGCATCCCTCCTGACAGTGAGAAGAGCAATTTGATCCGCATCGAGGGGGACCCACAGGGCGTGCAGCAGGCCAAGCGAGAGCTGCTGGAGCTTGCATCTCGCATGGTAAGTGCCATGGCTGGGCCCTCTAGAAAGGCATAAATGACATCTACTTTAATTGTATTTTTAGGAAAATGAGCGTACCAAGGATCTAATCATTGAGCAAAGATTTCATCGCACAATCATTGGGCAGAAGGGTGAACGGATCCGTGAAATTCGTGACAAATTCCCAGAGGTAAAGTTTCCCAGAGACATTCTGTAACTCTACTTGAACTTAGTCTCCCCATGATTTGTTCTAGGTCATCATTAACTTTCCAGACCCAGCACAAAAAAGTGACATTGTCCAGCTCAGAGGACCTAAGAATGAGGTGGAAAAATGCACAAAATACATGCAGAAGATGGTGGCAGATCTGGTAGGGGTGTTTCACATCCTTTCTTGTATGACTGGTGAATCGGGCTGTGTTTTTTGTCTTTAAGGTGGAAAATAGCTATTCAATTTCTGTTCCGATCTTCAAACAGTTTCACAAGAATATCATTGGGAAAGGAGGCGCAAACATTAAAAAGGTGATAACTTGTCCGCTGCATCTTGCTTCTTCTCAGCTTCTCATGGTGATCTCTCTCCCTGTAGATTCGTGAAGAAAGCAACACCAAAATCGACCTTCCAGCAGAGAATAGCAATTCAGAGACCATTATCATCACAGGCAAGCGAGCCAACTGCGAAGCTGCCCGGAGCAGGATTCTGTCTATTCAGAAAGACCTGGTAATGGGAGATGTTTTCTAATGGAGATCCTCACTTCCTCCTCCTGCCCTGTGTTTGGTTTCAGGCCAACATAGCCGAGGTAGAGGTCTCCATCCCTGCCAAGCTGCACAACTCCCTCATTGGCACCAAGGGCCGTCTGATCCGCTCCATCATGGAGGAGTGCGGCGGGGTCCACATTCACTTTCCCGTGGAAGGTTCAGGAAGCGACACCGTTGTTATCAGGGGCCCTTCCTCGGATGTGGAGAAGGCCAAGAAGCAGCTCCTGCATCTGGCGGAGGAGAAGGTGAGCATGGGGAGGGAGCGTGACTCTTGGCATCAGGCTAACACAGTGGGATTGGTTTCTGCAGCAAACCAAGAGTTTCACTGTTGACATCCGCGCCAAGCCAGAATACCACAAATTCCTCATCGGCAAGGGGGGCGGCAAAATTCGCAAGGTGCGCGACAGCACTGGAGCACGTGTCATCTTCCCTGCGGCTGAGGACAAGGACCAGGACCTGATCACCATCATTGGAAAGGAGGACGCCGTCCGAGAGGCACAGAAGGAGCTGGAGGCCTTGATCCAAAACCTGGTAGGGAGCGGGCCTCGGCGGCCGACTCTGCTGGCTTATCTTCCATCTCTTCTTAACACTGCAGGATAATGTGGTGGAAGACTCCATGCTGGTGGACCCCAAGCACCACCGCCACTTCGTCATCCGCAGAGGCCAGGTCTTGCGGGAGATTGCTGAAGAGTATGGCGGGGTGATGGTCAGCTTCCCACGCTCTGGCACACAGAGCGACAAAGTCACCCTCAAGGGCGCCAAGGACTGTGTGGAGGCAGCCAAGAAACGCATTCAGGAGATCATTGAGGACCTGGTAGGCACTTGGGTGCTCGGGGAGGGGTTCTCCTTTTCTTTTTTCTTTGTGTACCTCCCTCCAGGAAGCTCAGGTGACATTAGAATGTGCTATACCCCAGAAATTCCATCGATCTGTCATGGGCCCCAAAGGTTCCAGAATCCAGCAGATTACTCGGGATTTCAGTGTTCAAATTAAATTCCCAGACAGAGAGGAGAACGCAGGTGGGTCCCCCATTAGCCCTGCTCTGCTTGTTTGTCAGCTGTCCCTTTTCCCCTTTCTCTCTAGTTCACAGTACAGAGCCAGTTGTCCAGGAGAATGGGGACGAAGCTGGGGAGGGGAGAGAGGCTAAAGATTGTGACCCCGGCTCTCCAAGGAGGTGTGACATCATCATCATCTCTGGCCGGAAAGAAAAGTGTGAGGCTGCCAAGGAAGCTCTGGAGGTATGTGTCCATGTGCCCCCCTCCACCCCCCGCCACGGCCTAACCATGACCATCCTCCCTGCAGGCATTGGTTCCTGTCACCATTGAAGTAGAGGTGCCCTTTGACCTTCACCGTTACGTTATTGGGCAGAAAGGAAGTGGGATCCGCAAGATGATGGATGAGTTTGAGGTAGACCCCTTTCCCGGGAGGCCATGTCACAGCTGAACGTCAAGTCAGCCCCCTCTTCACGTAGGTGAACATACATGTCCCGGCACCTGAGCTGCAGTCTGACATCATCGCCATCACGGGCCTCGCTGCAAATTTGGACCGGGCCAAGGCTGGACTGCTGGAGCGTGTGAAGGAGCTACAGGCCGAGCAGGAGGACCGGGTGAGCAGGAGGTGGCCGGGGCACTGCCCAGACTTTGCCTCATTCTTGCTCCTTTCATTTGTAGGCTTTAAGGAGTTTTAAGCTGAGTGTCACTGTAGACCCCAAATACCATCCCAAGATTATCGGGAGAAAGGGGGCAGTAATTACCCAAATCCGGTTGGAGCATGACGTGAACATCCAGTTTCCTGATAAGGACGATGGGAACCAGGTGAGAGCCTCGGTTGGAGCGTGTCGGGGGCATCCCCTTTTCTGACTACATTCTCCTTTTTTAGCCCCAGGACCAAATTACCATCACAGGGTACGAAAAGAACACAGAAGCTGCCAGGGATGCTATACTGAGAATTGTGGGTGAACTTGAGCAGATGGTTTCTGAGGACGTCCCGCTGGACCACCGCGTTCACGCCCGCATCATTGGTGCCCGCGGCAAAGCCATTCGCAAAATCATGGACGAATTCAAGGTGAGCCGGCTGGAAGCACAGTGGGTGAGAATTCCCCTCATCTGACGTTGTACACCCCTTCCAGGTGGACATTCGCTTCCCACAGAGCGGAGCCCCAGACCCCAACTGCGTCACTGTGACGGGGCTCCCAGAGAATGTGGAGGAAGCCATCGACCACATCCTCAATCTGGAGGAGGAATACGTGAGTCTCTGTGGGCCTTGGAGCCCTGAGGCACTGACCCTGTCTTCCTGTCTTCTGCCTGCAGCTAGCTGACGTGGTGGACAGTGAGGCGCTGCAGGTATACATGAAACCCCCAGCACACGAAGAGGCCAAGGCACCTTCCAGAGGCTTTGTGGTGCGGGACGCACCCTGGACCGCCAGCAGCAGTGAGAAGGTCAGATGCGGGCTTCTGCCCTCCTGGGTCCCCCCTCCTGAAGCCGTGTCCTCTCTCTGCACAGGCTCCTGACATGAGCAGCTCTGAGGAATTTCCCAGCTTTGGGGCTCAGGTGGCTCCCAAGACCCTCCCTTGGGGCCCCAAACGATAATGATCAAAAAGAACAGAACCCTCTCCAGCCTGCTGACCCAAACCCAACCACACAATGGTTTGTCTCAATCTGACCCAGCGGCTGGACCCTCCGTAAATTGTTGACGCTCTTCCCCCTTCCCGAGGTCCCGCAGGGAGCCTAGCGCCTGGCTGTGTGTGCGGCCGCTCCTCCAGGCCTGGCCGTGCCCGCTCAGGACCTGCTCCACTGTTTAACACTAAACCAAGGTCATGAGCATTCGTGCTAAGATAACAGACTCCAGCTCCTGGTCCACCCGGCATGTCAGTCAGCACTCTGGCCTTCATCACGAGAGCTCCGCAGCCGTGGCTAGGATTCCACTTCCTGTGTCATGACCTCAGGAAATAAACGTCCTTGACTTTATAAAAGCCAAACGTTTGCCCTCTTCCTTTCCCACCTCCCTCCTGCCAGTTTCCCTTGGTCCAGACAGTCCTGTTTGTGGAGTGCAATCAGCCTCCTCCAGCTGCCAGAGCGCCTCAGCACAGGTGTCAGGGTGCAAGGAAGACCTGGCAATGGACAGCAGGAGGCAGGTTCCTGGAGCTGGGGGGTGACCTGAGAGGCAGAGGGTGACGGGTTCTCAGGCAGTCCTGATTTTACCTGCCGTGGGGTCTGAAAGCACCAAGGGTCCCTGCCCCTACCTCCACTGCCAGACCCTCAGCCTGAGGTCTGGTGAGTGGAGCCTGGAGGCAAGGTGGTAGGCACCATCTGGGTCCCCTGTGGCCGTCACAGTGTCTGCTGTGATTGAGATGCGCACAGGTTGGGGGAGGTAGGGCCTTACGCTTGTCCTCAGTGGGGGCAGTTTGCCTTAGATGACAGCTGGGCTCTTCTTCACACCACCTGCAGCCCCTCCCTGCCCCTGCCCTAGCTGCTGTGTGTTCAGTTGCCTTCTTTCTACCTCAGCCGGCGTGGAGTGGTCTCTGTGCAGTTAGTGCCACCCCACACACCCGTCTCTTGATTGAGATGTTTCTGGTGGTTATGGGTTTCCCGTGGAGCTGGGGGTGGGCGCCGTGTACCTAAGCTGGAGGCTGGCGCTCTCCCTCAGCACAGGTGGGTCAGTGGCCAGCAGGCCCATCTGGAGTGGGAGTGGGCACTTCCACCCCGCCCACAGGCCATCCGGCTGTGCAGGCCAGCCCCTAGGAGCAGGTCCCGGGTGACTGGCAGTTTTCACGGTCTAGGGCCGAGACGATGGCATGGGGCCTAGAGCATGAGGTAGAGCAGAATGCAGACCACGCCGCTGGATGCCGAGAGACCCTGCTCTCCGAGGGAGGCATCTGTGTCATGCTGTGAGGGCTGAGGACGGGGCCCTAGTCTCTGGTTTTCTGGTCTTAACATCCTTATCTGTGTCCGCCACGGAGGTGACTGAGCTGCTAGCGAGTTGTCCTGTCCCAGGTACTTGAGTTTTGGAAAAGCTGACTCACGCCCATCCATCTCACAGCCCTTCCCTGGGGACAGTCGCTTCCGCCTTGACACCTCACTCTCAGTTGAATAACTCAAGCTTGGTCATCTTCAGACTCGAATTCTTGAGTAGACCCAGACGGCTTAGCCCAAGTCTAGTTGCAGCTGCCTCGGCAAGTCCCCATTTGCTCAGGCAGCCCTGAATGGGCCTGTTTACAGGAATGGTAAATTGGGATTGGAAGGAATATAGCTTCCAGCTTCATAGGCTAGGGTGACCACGGCTTAGGAAACAGGGAAAGAAAGCAAGGCCCTTTTCCTGCCTTTCCCGGGATCTGTCTACTCCACCTCCACGGGGGAGGCCAGTGGGGAAGGGCTGTCACCTCTTCCCCATCTGCATGAGTTCTGGAACTCTGTCCTGTTGGCTGCTTGCTTCCAGCTCCCCCCAATCTCCATCGCAGCGGGTTCCTCCTGTCTTTTCTACAGTGTCATAAAACATCCTGCCCCTACCCTCTCCCAAAGGTCAATTTTAATTCTCACCAAGTTTTGCACATCTCTGTATGTCGCTTGATGTCTTAGACGCGAGCCCTTTCCTAAACTGTTCAGCGCTCTCTTTTCCTTTGGGTGGTTGTTGCAAGGGTGATGACATGACTGTCCCCAGGCCTGTCTCCCTGAAGCGTCTGTGCTGTCAGGACAGCCCTGGGCAGAGATGAGGCAGGGGTGAGGCGTGCGTGTGCTTTTCCTCCTTGTTGGATGTCTTCCATATCATCTGTTTCCATAGCTACAATCCATCCCTTGGCCTTAACTTTGGAATTTGGAGATTATATGCAAACATGTGTAAAGGCTCATGAATATGGATGACACTGGAATTTTATAAATTCTAAAATAAAACCCGAAACCAGATGTAGCATGCTGGGACTCATTTTGTCACGCTG